ATTTGCTGTGTTGCAAAGAGTTGGGCTCATTCATTAAAATAGGGCTCTAACACAGTAACAGAAAAGACAGCATCGACAGCAAAATGGGGAGAGGATAAGACACCCGGCAAGTAGCACACTCGACCAACTGCTGAAACGAAAGCAGCTCGTTTTCGTCTTGACGCGGGAAGACTTTTTATAGCTAAGTAAAGTGGCGCTCCCGGTGCGCCGCCGGGGTCTTCATGGGGCTCCTCAGGATGTGCATCAAACAGAAAAAACCTCCATTTTTATATTTTGGGGAAGCTCCCCACCCCTTTCCGGGCCCATCCCAGGGGACGCGAGACCCCGAGGAGCGCGGCAAGAAGAGCGGCCCGGGGGTCCGGACTGCGCCCCTAGGACTCCGGCCATCCTGGCCCTAGGCACGGCGCCCGGTAGAAAGCGCGCGGGAGGGCACGAGGGGGAGGAAGGCCGGAGATCTGAGGAGATCCAAGGTGGGAGGGACGCCGGTCTGACGGGGCCCAAGGGGGTAGGGGCGGGGAAGGGACCGAGGCCGTCCGAGGCGGACGGGGGTGCGGGAGGGCCTGAGGGGGTCCAAGGCCGGGCGAGGGGAAGGGTGGGAACCCCGAACGGGGGAGAGGGCGCGGCCTTGGCCCTGGGGAGGAGGCCGCCGCGCGTCCGTGAGGGGAGGGGACCAGCGTAAACGCAGGAGGCAGTGCGTGCTCGCGGGGAAGAGTCCACGATTCGTGTGGAGGACGCACCGGCTCCGGTGTCCGTGATGGGAGAGGGTCCTGGCCGGCGACGACACGCGCCCCCCACTCACCGTCAGAGCCGCAGCCTCACGCGCGAAGGAACGGCATCCCGCAGCACCTTCAGACAAAGGGCTGCCCCGCCCCGTCTGCGCAGCCGCCAATCCCTGGGGGCTCCTGCCCCTCAGTTCCCGCCCCCACAGCCGAGTTCGCCAATCCTGGAGGGCAAGCATGTTTACGTCATTTGGCCCGCCTGCCCGCCCGAAGCCTTTCTCGGTGACCGACTGCAGGGAGCTCTCAGGAGCCACCGAGAGCCAGACCTCCGCGATCCCTAGAGGGGCCGAACACCTCTGGGCAATGGGCCCGGCCGGCTCCCCGGCCGCACTTCCGGGCGCGGAGGTTACAGCCCATCGCCGAGCCTTACCCGCTCGCAGTCCCGGTTCCCGAGCTCCTGCCGCCGTCGCCCTGTGGAGGACACCCCTGCCGGCCCCGCAGTCCCTCCTCGACTTGCGCTGGCTTCGGCCGTCCTGGAACTCGAGCTCGTTCCCCCCTCCGAGCCTTTTGCCCTTGCGGTTCCCGCTGCTGGGAACGACCTTGCCCTCAGCCGCCTGGCTGGTCCCTGCGCCGCTGCAGTGCGAATGTCGCCTTCTCAGGGGCCCTTTCTCTTCCTTCGTTGCAACACTGAAGTCCTCTTGTTTGATGACTTGCGTGAGGTTATTCCTCCCACTTAGGAGGCTGAGTGCTGCGAGGTCCGAGGCGCAGCCGCTCTTCGCTGTGTCCGGCCCGGCGTGCTCCCGACAGGGGGCGTCACTGAACAGCGACCGTCTCCGTCGCCCACTCGGCCCTGGTGTTTGCTTTTTGGTGTGTTTACACCGCGCACCTGGGGGAGAGGGGCGGGCCTTCACGAGGGCGCGGGCCACACCCGTGTGGAGGCTTCGGGCACAGCCCAGGACCTGACAGCCGCGGCAGGGAGGGTGGGGCTGGTTTGG